GATGATTTTGAGGGCTTCAGTTTTTATAGGGGAAGGGGCAGATATTGGGGAAAGATGAATAAATTTTAAAAAGATGTGGGTAGATAAGAGGCAAACGGTTGCATTCTTCTGAGTCTTTGATCAACCTTCACATGTGAGGGGGGTAGAGAAATAGTCACTTATGCATTCATCTAGCTCAATGAATCTGCATTTTTACATAAGATAAAATAAACCGGGGAGCCGGGCGCGGTGGCTCACGCCTGTAATCCCAGCACTTTGGGAGGCCAAGGTGGGTAGATCACCTAAGGTCAGGAGTTCCAGACCAGCCTGGCCAACATGGCGAAACCCCATCTCTACTAAAAATACAAAAATTAGCGGGGCGTGGTGGCGCGCGCCTGTAATCCCAGATACTCGGGAGGCTGAGGCAGGAGGATTGCTTGAACCTGGGAGGCGGAGGCTGCAGTGAGCCGAGTTCGCGGCATTGCACTCCAGCCTGGGCGACAGAGCGAGACTCCGGTCTCCAATAAACATGGAAGGCTGTTTCTCCCCGGTTTGCTGGAATAAAGTCTCTGTCTTCCAAATTCCTTTTCGGAGAACTTTTGTTCACAAGATTAAAAAGGTCACGCAGCTGGTGACGGAGCCTGGGTTTTTTGATTTAGACATTGTATCCATGTGTGAGATCCTGCCCATCCCCGCTTTCTTGGTGTCCTGTGAGTTTAAATTCATGAATTCACTCTCAACTGCCACCGCTAACAGGACACAGGCCAATTCCAACACGAACCCCAACGGCTCTCCTCAGGGTCACCTTTCATGAGTCCGCTTTCCGGCCAACCCCTCCTCTCAGTCTTAGGCCCCACTGCAAGCCTACTCCCGCTCACCGTACAGAACCTAAGCACAGGATCAGAGATGGGGACAGGTTGACTCAGTCCCATGCCCAAGTCCGCAAATTAGGGATTCGGCTGCCTAAGGGCTAGAGAACGCTCCCCGCCCCACAGGACGCGCCCCACCCCGCCCCCTCCTCCTGCCCCTACGCACGCGCACTCTCACGCGCCTGTGTTGCCGCCCGCGGCCCTGGCTTCGGGCTTCAGGGAGCTCTGGTGCAGTCTCCGCCTGTCAGTGCCGGCAGTCGTCCGCGGCGCCCGCCCCGGTCCCGCACTGGTGCAGCCATGTCCTCTTCCCCGTGGGAGCCTGCGACCCTGCGCCGGGTGTTCGTGGTGGGGGTTGGCATGACCAAGGTAAACCGAGCAGCGGCCCTGCTGGCCCTCTGTTTGTATTTATTATCTCTTTCTATATCTCTAGTTTGTGAAGCCTGGAGCTGAGAATTCAAGAGACTACCCTGACTTGGCAGAAGAAGCAGGTAACATAGAACATTTAGATCTTTGAACATTCCACTTTTTGATAAAAACCTTTCGTTTTTATAGGCAAGAAGGCTTTAGCTGATGCACAGATCCCTTATTCAGCAGTGGACCAGGCATGTGTTGGCTATGTTTTTGGTATGTATTAAACTGTGTATTCTAAAATTTTTCTCCATATTAAAATTTTTGTTTTTCTATTCAGGTGACTCTACCTGTGGGCAGAGGGCTATCTATCACAGTTTGGGAATGACTGGAATTCCTATAATCAATGTCAACAATAACTGTGCTACTGGTTCTACTGCTTTGTTTATGGCCCGCCAGCTGATTCAGGGTGGTAAGGAGTGCTTGTCTAGTGTACTTAAATATGAATTTTCAAAATAATTACGTTTTCCTTTAAGGTGTGGCAGAATGTGTCTTGGCTCTTGGGTTTGAGAAGATGAGTAAGGGAAGCCTTGGAATAAAAGTGAGTGTTATTTTGGCATAGTTACTAAATGAGCTGCTTATGAAATTTTGTTCCCCCCTCTTAGTTTTCAGATAGAACCATTCCCACTGATAAGCATGTTGACCTCCTGATCAATAAGTATGGATTGTCTGCTCACCCAGTTGCTCCTCAGATGTTTGGGTATGCTGGAAAAGAACATATGGAAAAATATGGTATGTTACAGTTAAAAAACTTTGAGGCTTCTCACCCACTGGTAGATGTTTGCTTTCTTTACAGGAACAAAAATTGAACACTTTGCAAAAATTGGATGGAAAAATCATAAACATTCAGTTAATAACCCGTAAGTATTTCAGAGACATGAAATAATGAAAACATTCTGTAACTAATATTTATTTTGTATTTAGGTATTCCCAGTTCCAAGATGAATACAGTTTAGATGAAGTGATGGCATCTAAAGAAGTTTTTGATTTTTTGACTATCTTACAATGTTGGTAAGAAAAATATATTTTAACATTTAATGAGGGGGTGTGGAGAATTATTTTTACTTCCTCTTAGTCCCACTTCAGATGGTGCTGCAGCAGCAATTTTGGCCAGTGAAGCATTTGTACAGAAGTATGGCCTGCAATCCAAAGCTGTGGAAATTTTGGCACAAGAAATGATGACTGATTTGCCAAGCTCGTTTGAAGAAAAAAGCATTATTAAAATGGTATGTCTGAGATTCTATTTGTTATTTTTATTTGCCCTTTATTTATATATGGTTTTGGTTTTAGGTTGGCTTTGATATGAGTAAAGAAGCTGCAAGAAAATGCTATGAGAAATCTGGCCTGACACCAAATGATATTGACGTAATAGAACTTCACGATTGCTTTTCTACCAACGAACTCCTTACTTATGAAGCACTGGGACTCTGTCCAGAAGGTAACATCTTTGAATAGGGCAGATTAATTCAGAATATTTGTGAATACTATTTTTTCTTCTATAGGACAAGGTGCAACGCTGGTTGATAGAGGAGATAATACATATGGAGGAAAGTGGGTCATAAATCCTAGTGGTGGACTGATTTCAAAGGGACACCCACTAGGCGCTACAGGTAATGCTACATACAGATTTCATACATTTTAACAGTACTTTTAAAGGCATTATAAACTTCTTAGGTCTTAAGAATTTGGGTGAAAATGATGTGAGAAGAAGTGGAATTTTAACCAAGGGACCGAGCATTTTCAAATCAAACCATGGCTTATCTCGTCTACTCTGTAAGAGGTTGCCAAAATAAATCCTAGGACGATGACTGGTAAGGCCTAAATCCAATATAAACTCTTAAAAAGCCAGCAAGTCAGTAAGAGCTAATTAGCTTTTCACCAAAATTTCTTTTTTACCTTTCATCATATCCTCCAGGCCACCCATCCTTGTTTCCATTGCCCAGAGTTTTGCATTTTTACCACTGCAATGTGAGGAGAGGTAAATTTTATCATTAAACTCTATCTGTGCCAGGACAAATGGAGCCCAGGAGATGGTGTCTACTCTAGATACCTGTTGCTAGCTAGAGATAACTAGGAGAAAGCCCTGAATTTCTGTTTCTATTTCTTTTCTTTTTTTATTTTTGAAACCAGGATTTCGCTCTGTTGCTCTGGCTGGAGTGCAGTGGCATGATCATGGCTCATTGTAGCCTCGATTTCTTGGGCTCAAATGATTCTACTATCTCAGTCTCCCAAGTAGTTGGGACTGCAGGCACGCACCTTCATACCTGGCTAATTTTTTACATTTTTGGTAGAGACGGGCTTTCGCCATGTTGCTTAGGCTGGTCTCGAACTCCTGGGATAAAGCAATCTGCCCATGTTGGCTTTCCAAAGTGCTGAGATTATAGGCATGAGCCATCATGCCTTCTTTTTCTTTTTTTGAGATAGAGTCTTCCTCTGTTGCCCAGGCTGAAGTGCAGTGCAAACATGGTGCAAACATGCTTACTGCAGTCTCTACTTCCTGGGCTCAAGTGATCCTCCCGCCTCAGTCTCCCAAGTAGCTGGGACCACAGGTGCACACCATCATGCCCAGCTAATTTTATTTTATTTTTTCTTTTGTAGAGATGGGGTCTCCCTATGCTTCCCAGGCTGGTCTCAAACTCCTGGGCTCAAGTGGTCCTCTCTCCTTGGCCTCCCCAAAAGCTGGGATTACAGGCGTGAGTCACCACACCCAGCCCCTTTTTCTTTCTTCACAATTTCACGGATAGAAAATTCATTGTTACTGTAGATCTTAGCAACCTCAGCATGCCATTTTTTTCCCTTAAAGTTGGGAACTTCCACCTTTTCATTTAAAGGAAGCACTTGTATGCACATCTGAATCGCCACTTCACTCCTCTTGCGCTTTGGGGCCATCATTAAGTAAACTAAGGATGACTTGAACACGAGCAGTACCCATCACAGTACCCATCACAGTCATTCTAATAACAAAGATAGCTACTAACTGACTAACGGGTGGGTGGGATGTACCACTTGGATATGCTGGGCAAAGGGATGATTCACATCCCAGGTGGGGTGGAGCTGAATGGTGCGAGATTTTATCATGCTACTCAGAACAGCATGCAACTTAAAACTTATGAATTGTTTATTTCTGGCATTTTCTATTCAATATTTTTAGACTGTAATCGACTGAGGGTAACTGAAACTGTGGAAAGTGAAACCATGGATGTGAGGGCACTACTGTATTTTACTTTTTTTTGAAATATATTTTACATGTGATAGATAATTTTGTCAGGCCTCTGAGCCCAAGCTAAGCCATCATATCCCCTGTGACCTGCACGTATACATCCAGATGGCCTGAAGCAACTGAAGATCCACAAAAGAAGTGAAAATAGTCAGTTCCTGCCTTAACTGATGACATGCCACCATTGTGATCTGTTCCTGCCCCACTCTAACTGATCAATTGACTTTGTGACAATACATCCTCCCCACCCTTGCGATAATGTATTTTGTGATATTCACCGCCCTTGTGAATGTACTTTGTAGGGTATACCCTCCCTGCCTTTAAGAAGGTTCCAAGATGGCCAAATAGGAGCAGCTCCAGTCTACAGCTCCCAGCGTGAGTGACGCAGAAGATGGGTGATTTCTGCATTTCCAACTGAGGTACCAGGTTCATCTCACTGGGGCTTGTCGGACAGTGGGTGCAGTCCACGGAGTATGAGCTGAAGCAGGGCAGGGCATTGCCTCACCCGGGAAGTGCAAGAGGTTGGGGAATTCCCTTTCCTAGCCAAGGGAAGCCGTGACAGATGGTACCTGGAAAATTGGGACACTCCCACCCTAATACTGCGCTTTTCCAATGGTCTTAGCAAATGGCACACCAGGAGATTATATCCCATGCCTGGCTTGGAGGGTCCCACACCCATGGAGCCTCGCTTGCTGCTAGCACAGCAGTCTGAGATTAAACTGCAAGGTGACAGCGAGGCTTGGGGAGGGGCATCCGCCTTTGCTGAGGCTTGAGTAGGTAAACAAAGTGGCTGGGAAGCTTGAACTGGGTGGAGCCCATCGCAGCTCAACGAGGCCCGCCTGCCTCTGTAGACTCCACTTCTTGGGGCAGGGCATAGCTGAACAAAAGGCAGCAGAAACTTCTGCAGACTTAAACGTCCCTGTCTGACAGCTTTGAAGAGAGTAATGGTTCTCCCAGCATGGAGTTTGAGATCTGAGAATGAACAGATTGCCTTAAGTGGGTCCCTGACCCCCGAGTAGCCTAACTGGGAGACACCTCCCAGTAGGGGCTGACCAACACCTCATACAGCCGGGTGTCCCTCTGAGATGAAGCATCCAAGGGAAGGATCAGGCAGCAACATTTGCTGTTCTGCAATATTTGGTGTTCTGCAGTCTCCGCTGGTGATACCCAGGCAAACAGGGTCTGGAGTGGACCTCCAGCAAACTCCAACAGACCTGCAGCTGAGGGTCCTGACTGTTAGAAGGAAAATTAACAAACAGAAAGGACATTCACACCAAAACCCCATCTGTACGTCACCATCATCAAAGACCAAAGGTAGATAAATCCACAAAGATGAGGAGAAACTAGAGCAGAAAAGCTGAAAATTCTAAAAATCAGAGTGCCTCTTCCCTCCAAAGGAGCACAGCTCCTCACCAGCAATGGAACAAATTTGGACGCAGAGTGACTTTGATGAGTTGAGAGAAGAAGGCTTCAGATGATCGGTAATAACAAACTTCTCTGAGCTAAAGGAGGATGTTCAAACCCATCGCAAAGAAGCTAAAAACCTTGAAAAAAAGATTAGACGAATGGCTAATTAGAATAAACAGCATAGAGAAGACCTTAAATGACCTGATGGAGCTGAAAACCATGGCACAAGAACTATGTGACACATGCCAAAGCTTCAGTAGCCGATTTGATCAAGTGGAAGAAAGGGTATCAGTGATTGAAGATCAAATGAATGAAATGAAGTGAGAAGAGAAGTTCAGAGAAAAAAGAATAAAAAGAAATGAACAAAGCCTCCAAGAAATATGGGACTATGTGAAAAGACCAAATCTACGTCTGACTGGTGTACCTGAAAGTGAGGGGGAGAATGGAACCAAGTTGGAAAACACTCTTCAGGATATTATCCAGGAGAACTTCCCCAACCTAGCAAGGCAGGCCAACATTCAAATTCAGGAAATACATAGAACGCCACAAAGATACTCCTCGAGAAGAGCAACTCCAAGACACGTAATTGTCAGATTCACTAAAGTTGAAATGAAGGAAAAAATATTAAGGGCAGCCACAGAGAAAGGTCGGGTTACCCACAAAGGGAAGCCCAACAGACTAACAGCGGATCTCTCGGCAGAAACTCTACAAGCCAGAAGAGAGTGGGGGCCAATATTCAACATTCTTAAAGAAAAGAATTTTCAACCCAAAATTTCATATCCAGCCAAACTAAGCTTCATAAGTGAAGGAGAAATAAAATCCTTTACACACAGGCAAATGCTGAGAGATTTTGTCACCACCAGGCCTGCCTTACAAGAGCTCCTGAAGGAAGTACTAAACATGGAAAGGAACAACTGGTACCAGCCACTGAAAAAACATGCCAAATTGTAAAGATCATTGATGCTAGGAAGAAACTGCATCAACTAATGAGCAAAATAACCAGCTAACATCATAATGACCAGGATCAAATTCACACATAACAATATTAACCTTAAATGTAAATGGGCTAAATGCTCCAATTAAAAGACACAGACTGGCAAATTGGATAAAGAGTCAAGACCCATCAGTGTGCTGTATTCAGGAGACCCATCTCACGTGCAGAGACACACATAGGCTCAAAATAAAGGGATGGAGGAAGATCTACCAAGCAAATGGAAAACAAAAAAAAGCAGGGGTTGCAATCCTAGTCTCTGATAAAACAGACTTTAAACCGACAAAGATCAAAAGAGACAAAGAAGGCCATTACATAATGATAAAGGGATCAATTCAACAAGAAGAGATAACTATCCTAAATATATATTCACCCAATACAGGAGCACCCGGATTCATAAAGCAAGTCCTTAGAGACCTACAAAGAGAATTAGACTCCCACACAATAATAATGGGAGACTTTAATACCCCACTGTCAACATTAGATCAACGAGAGAGAAAGTTAACAAGGATATCCAGGACTTGAACTCAGCTCTGCACCAAGTGGCCTTAATAGACATCTACAGAACTCTCCACCCCAAATCAACAGAATATATATTCTTCTCAGCACCACATCACACTTATTCCAAAATTGACCATGTAGTTGGAAGTAAAGCACTCCTCAGCAAATGTAAAAGAACAGAAATTATAACAAACTGTCTCTCAGACCATAGTGCAATCAAACTAGAACTCAGGATTAAGAAACTCACTCAAAACCGCTCAACTACATGGAAACTGAACAGCCTGCTCCTGAATGACTACTGGGTACATAATGAAATGAAGGAAGAAATAAAGATGTTCTTTGAAGCCAATGAGAACAAAGACACAACATACCAGAATCTCTGGGAAACATTTAAAGCAGTGTGTAGAGGGAAATTTATAGCACTAAATGTACACAAGAGAAAGCAGGAAAGATCTAAAATTGACACCCTAACATCACAATTAAAAGAACTAGAGAAGCAAGAGCAAACACATTCAAAAGCTAGCAGAAGGCAAGAAATAACTAAGATCAGAGCAGAACTGAAGGGGATAGAGACACAAAAAAACCCTTCAAAAAATCAATGAATCCAGGAGCTGGTTTTTTGAAGCGATCAACAAAATTGATAGACCGCTAGCAAGACTAATACAGAAGAAAAGAGAGAAGAATCAAATAGATGCAATAAAAAAT